GCAGCCGGCCCCGCGGCCGCCTCACCTGGTCGCACACTACCACGTCGAACTCCTCGTCGGCGAGGAACAGCACGTAGAGCGCCAGGAAAACCATGCGCACGTAGGCGCAGACGGCGGCGCCGCGGCCGCCCCAGCCCAGGCCTCGCGGCAGCCAGTCCCCGGCACAGCGCACCGGTAGCTCGCGGCTCTCGGCGAAACAGTGGCCCGGGTCGTAGTGCGCTGTCCAGATCTTCACGCTACACCCGCGCGCCTGCAGCGCCAGCGCCGCGTCCAACACCAGCCGCTCAGCGCCGCCCACGCCCAGGTCTGGGTGGAGGAACAGCACCGACGGCTTGGGAACCGAGTCCCGTTCCCGGCCCTGCTCCTCCGCCATGGCCCTGGAGCCGCAACTGCACCCCGCACCCTGATGGGGGTCTTCTGCGCAAGCTCCGCGCTCGTAGCTCCCAGCTGGCCACTGCGGGCCGACCCCGCCCTGCCGTACGTGCGTCAGTTAGGCCACATCAGCGCAAATCTGTGAGGGTCTAGTAACTGCCTGAGAAAATATCTTGTCTGACCCCGGTTATATTTTTCCTTCGGTAGGGATTGGACTTTCTGAAGGACGTTGTGATCCAAAGGAAGGAGGCCGGAGGTCTCTACTTCCCATACAGCAGGTAACTAAGTTGTCTGTAGCAGACTGTCTACAGGCATATCGTGAGACGACCCAGGCGTCCCTGGGGTCAGAGAGGACCTTGCCTGCAAGTCCGGGGGCGGGGCCTGAGTCAGTCTCGCCAGCTGCCGGTCTTTCGGGGGCTCCGTAACTTTCTATCCGTCCGCGTCAGCGCCTTGCCACCCTCATCTCCAATATGGTATGGCGGCCCTTCCATGATCCCCGCCTCTCCCAGAAGCCCTGACTCCTCCTGCTTTGCGCCGTGCTTTTCCTCTGTAGCTCCCTTGCTTCCCCCAGCCTCGGGTGTGGGTGTCTAGGCCGGGGTTCTGGGGCAGGCCTGCCGCGCTCACCCGTCTGTCTGCTTGTCTCCCTCTACAGCCTGGTCCGACCCCCAGTGGCACTAACGTGGGATCCTCAGGGCGCTCTCCCAGCAAAGCAGTGGCCGCCCGGGCGGCGGGATCCACTGTCCGGCAGAGGTAAGGAACCCTGCAGTTCGTTCGCTTCCAGACTCGGAGATAGGACCCAGAACCTCGCTGATTCTGGGGTGGAGACCCTAGCATGTGAAGATTGACAAAGGCAAAATGAGCTTCTAGTGACGTGGCCGTGGGAGTAGTTAAAGGCCTTTTGGGAGGAAGGCGACATTTTTTTTCTCGTTGCTCAGTTTAGGGCACTACTCTTAAAAAAGGAAAGTTAACAAACTGGAATAGAGTCAGAGATAACTTTGAGAAAACCGATGTCATTAAACTGGTGTCTCTGGACCTGAGGTTTGCACTCACATTTCCATCTGGCGGCCCCATAAGCAATCTGTCCTACAGATAACTCGTCCTACACAAAACTTAGTCTCTTTTCAGCTCAGCTCTCTCACTCTCAATTATATCTCCTTACTTCCATATGGCACTGTTGTACACTCATTTACTCAGAGCCAGAAACGTCAGCGTCATCTTGGATTTTTCTTATGCTCTTTCTCTCTCTAGTCATATGCCAGACTTTAAACTCTGCTTGAAAGCTTTCTCATAAGCTCTTTCCTTTTCCCTTTCTACTGCTTTGCATTTGCTACTTAACCCTTTTCTTCAGGCTGTTTGCTTTCCAGTCCATCGTTCGCTCTGCTGTTACTCTTCTGCGTAGTTTCTGTTACTTGTTGCTGAACTAAAAAAAACAAACAAACAAAAAAAAAAAACCGGGGGGATACCAAAGCTCTTAGTGGTCATTTCAGCCTAACCTTTCTTTTTCCTTTTTTTTTTTTTGGGATGGAATCTCACTCTGTCGCCCAGGCTGGAGTGCAGTGGCACGATCTCGGCTCACTACAGCCTTTGCCTCCAGAGTTCAAGCAATTCTCCTGCCTCAGCCTCCTGAGTAGCTGAGACTGCAGGCACGTGCCACCACACCCAGCTAATTTTTTGTATTTTTAGTAGAGACGGGGTTTCACCATGTTAGCCAGGATGGTCTCGATCTCCTGACCTTGTGATCCTCCGTCTCTGCCTCCAAAAGTGCTGGAATTACAGGCGTGAGCCACTGCGCCCGGCCTTCAGCCTAATCTTTCTTTGCTGTCCTATGATCCAGCACTCGTGAACCCATTACTGTTTTCTGAATTCACAAACTTTCTCCCTCATCTCAAGGCAAATTTCTACTTATTTTCCAAGACTAAGCTCAGGGGTTATTTCCTCTTGAGGCCTTCTCTGTCTGTAAGCAGCAGTAGCTACTAGTTTTCCCTTTTGCCCCCATAGCATTTTGTTCATATCATTATAAGACCAGTGATGTTTCCATATTTATCTCCTTCATTAGACTTTAACAGAGAACCTGCTCAAGTCATTTCTATCCCAGGTACCCACCATAAGGCATGACACAATAAATAATGACTGAAGGAAGGAATCAAGCAACCAAGTTGTTTTGGGATTTTTGAAGGAACTAGTGGGGTTTTATCTAGGGAGGAAAAAATCTTGAACACATGCATGGAAACTTCTGAAGGATGTGAAGAGGGATGTGACATTTTCTGGCTGCAACAGGTAAATCTAAAACTGATGATTTGAACTTACATAAGGCCATTTGTAACATTTTCCTCTCTTTCAGGAAAAATGCCAGCTGTGGGACAAGGAGTGCAGGCCGCACAACCTCGGCAGGCACCGGGGGGATGTGGCGATTCTACACAGAAGATTCACCTGGGCTCAAAGTGTAAGTCTTAGGAACAGTCCTTGTGTTTCTGTAAAGTAAGCATGCTTTCTCTTCTTATTTCTAGTGGCCCTGTTCCAGTATTGGTTATGAGTCTTCTGTTCATCGCTTCTGTATTTATGTTGCACATTTGGGGCAAGTACACTCGTTCGTAGATTCAGTTACATCCATCTGTCATCTGAAGAAGGAGGAAAAAACCCAACATTTCTTGGACCAAAAGTATAGTGACTATCTGTTCATGAGAGAAATTTTCTGTAAGCTTGCTGTTTTACAGGGGATTTATCAATAATTGATTTTGAGGAATCAGTTTTTTTCTATGGCTAATAAACTTTTTAATTCACTTATACTGAGTCTGATCGTTGATGCCTCACTGCTAGG